CTAAGGAGCAGAGGGATCCACCCCGCCGCGCCTGCCCACCTTCCTCGCTGAGCATGCAGTCACTCAGGACCAGCTCCGTGCACAGCGTCTCCCTCGGCAGCAGCTTGCCCAGGGCCCTGCAGGTCTCCACCGTCAGGCTTTGCGTGGCCAGGTCCAGCCGGCCCCTGGGAAGCTGGTGCAGCTGCTGCAGGACAGCCTCCTGGGGCTCGGCCCCACTCTCCCTGCACAGGCGGCTGTAGGAGCGCCGGAACTCCTCCATGACCCGCGGGGCCGGCAGGGCCTCCTCCGCATGCTCCCGCAGCTGCTGAAAGGGAGCCGCGCGGTGCGGAGCAGTCCCAGCGCCGGGTACAGGAGACGGGGCCTCCGCCGACCCGGGCGGAGAGCAATCCGAGTGGGCTCCGCGGGCGGGAGGTCCTGGGAGCGCGGGGCTGGGCGGTAGTCAAGGTCCGCTTTGGGCTGGGGCCCCGCAGTGCTTGGGGACCACCCGTGCAGGAAGCAGGCAGGTGCGTCGCGCGCCCCCACCCAGCCCTGCCCCGCCTGCAGCCCCGACCCCCGCCCTCGCGACAGCCGCGTCGGGGCCTCAGTATCCAGGAAGAACAAGGCGCGCCGGGAGAGGCCGCGGGAACTACAACTCCTAGCAGGCTCTGCGCAGGCAGCGCTTGGTGCGGGCCAATGAGAACAAAGGAACTGGCGCGCCTTTCGGGCCGCAAGCTGAGAGGGGGCAGCGCGCTCCAGGTTCATTGGCTAGGGGCATGAGGGTGGGGCCCCGGGAGGGCATGCTCCGGGCTCATTGGCTGAGGGTCGTGAGGGTGGTGCCCCGGGAGGGCGCGTTCCAAGTTCATTGGCTGCGGGACGTGAGGGAGGGGCTGCTGGAGGGCGCGCTCCGGGCTCATTGGCTGAGACGTGGGGGCGGGGCTCCGAGAGCAGGCGCTTCGGACTCATTGGCTAGGGGCGCGGGGCGGGGCTCCGGGGGCGCGCTCCGGTCTCATTGGCTGGAGGCGCGGGGCGGGGTTCCGGTGGGCGCGCGTTGAGGCTGCGGTCATGGAGGGAGCAGGAGCTGGATCCGGCTTCCGGAAGGTGAGGGCCGGAGGGCAGGGGCTAGGCAGGCGGGGCGTGGCGCTGACACCCCCCTCCCTTCTAGGAGCTGGTGAGCAGGCTGCTGCACCTGCACTTCAAGGATGACAAGACCAAAGGTGCGGGTGGGGGTGCGGGCGGGAGGTGGGTCAGGGTCCCGCATAACCTCCCCCTGCCTTGCAGTGAGCGGGGACGCGCTGCAGCTCATGGTGGAGTTGCTGAAGGTCTTCGTTGTGGGTGAGCCCAGGGCCCACGCTCCCTCCGGGCACAGCATCCGGAATTTTGCGTTTTTCCAGCGGGAAAACCAAGACGTGTTTTCCCGTTTCCCACAAGGGCCTAAACTTGGGTCTCCTGAGCCTGTTTGTCAGGTGCTGTGGCCTGGTTCTGGGGGCTGCCCGTGGCATCCCCCACCTCTCGCGTTTCTCACCGCAGAAGCAGCAGTCCGCGGCGTGCGGCAGGCCCAGGCAGAAGACGCGCTCCGTGTGGACGTGGACCAGCTGGAGAAGGTGCTTCCGCAGCTGGTGCGTGAGCGTGGGTCGGGGCGCAAGTGGGGTGGCTGGCCCTAAGTGCTTCTCTTCCCCACAGCTCCTGGACTTCTAGGGATCTCAGCCGTGGCTGAGGCCACCCCCAGAGGAGCCCCTGGTCCACAGAAGCAGGCCTTGTGTTTCCAGCGGCCTCTGATAAGAGGCAGGGAAGGACCTGAAGGATTTGGAGTTGATTCAAACAAGATCTCTGGGAGTCTCCAGCCTGTGCAGAAGGGGCAGGACTGCAGTGCACTGCGGGCCTTGGAGTGTCCAGTGGGGACACTGGTGTGGGAAGGGGCAGCACCTGGGGAGTCCCTGCCTCTCCTCCCTGGGACAATAGTGTGCATGCCACCCGGGGTCCTACAGGCAGGTGCTGGGAAAGGCCTGGCCAGCAGGTAGCCTGTGTGTTTGACAAACAGCAGCTGGCAGCGCTGCCTCCTGCCCACATTCCTGCCACCCGACATCAAAGCTGGCGTGTGACCTTTCCAGCCATGCGATATTCCCCTTGGAAGATGCTTCCCCAGGCTATAAATTTGTTCTCACAAAGCAACATCAATAAATCAAAACTGTCTCTCCCAGCTTGGCTTTCTTGCCATTAATCACCAAAGTC